CATCCATCTATCCAATCAACAAGCCATTCCGGATTCTTCAGGAATCCAGTCATTCATTTATATTTAGGTTAAAGACCCTCTCTCTGGTTCCTCTCTAGAACGCAATCTCGAGCCGCTCCCCCAACAAACCGTGGCCCTCTCCCGACCGGGTCATCTACAGCCCCGCCCCTCGTTTGCCTGGCTCCATTCCCCTAACCTGGGCGTTCTGTCCTCAGGCCCCGCCTTCTTTGTTTCGTCACTCGGTTGCTTACCCTCAGGTATCCCTTAACTCTAGGTAGGAGCACTCAGAAGGGACACCGTCATCTGCTGCTGTCGCCATGGCGATTATTCAACGCCCTGCCTCTTCACCCCAGGAAAACCTTCGCGGAACCCGTCACCATGGAAACGAACTCTCTGGACTCTTAGCGCGCCCTGGGCTGGCCCTGCTGGGTGGACAGGAGAGGAGCAAAACGCAACAAAGACGGGATTAATTACTCGGAGGCCGCGCCCCCTCCGAAGAAGGCCCCACCCTGCCCCGGCCTCACCCCTCCCCGAAATAATTCGAGGAAATATTCCGCGAATGCTGGGTGGGTGTCTTGCCCCCCGGTTCCCTCAAGGCCCACGGTCGCTTGAATTCCACAGCAAGTCCTCCCGGACCTCTCAGGGCAATCCCCTCCCGAAGCCCAGCCTCAGCCTCGCAAAGCCTCTAGTCGTTGGCCTTTTCGTTGCGATTATATTCGAGAGGGAGCTTCAGAGGGCGCCGCGAAGTTCCCCTGTGCTTCCCCTTTGCCCTTTGCCCTCTTCGCTTCAAGAGGAGCCCTGGCTCTCTTTTTTTTTTTTTTTTTTTTTTTGAGACGGAGTCTTGCTCTGTCGCCAAGCTGGAGTGCAGTGGCGCGATCTCGGCTCACTGCAACCTCCGTCTCCCGGGTTCAAGCGATTCTCCTGCCTCAGCCTCCTGAGTAGCTGGGACTACAGGCAGGCGCCACCACTCCTGGCTAATTTTTGTATGTTTAGTAGAGACGGGGTTTCACCATATTGTCCAGGATGGTCTCGATCTCTTAACCTTGTGATCCGCCCAGCTCGGCCTCCCAAAGTGCTGGGATTACAGGCGTGAGCCACGGAGCCCGGCCCTCTGATTCTTTTTGTCTATCACTCTGTGCACTCATTCATTCAAGACATTTATGTAGGTGCCCCGCGTTCCTCTGCAGTTCTCCACTACTCTGGCTTTTCTCTAATACAATTTATTTTGTGTTATTATTTCTTTAAGACAGAGTCTCACTCTGTCGCCCAGGCTGGAGTGCAGTGGTGCGATCTCGGCTCACTGCAACCTCTGCCTCCCAGGTTCAAGAGATTCTCCTGCCTCAGCCTCCCGAGTAGCCAGGACTACAGGCGTGCGCCACCACACCTGGCTAATGTTTTTGTATTTTTTGATAGAGACGGGGTTTCACCATGTTGCTCAGGCTGGTTGCGAACTCCTGACCTCGAATGATCCCCCACCTTGGCCTCCCAAAGTGCTGGGATTACAGGCATGAGCCGCCACGCCCGGCTAATTTTTGGTATTTGTAGTAGAAACGGGGTTTCACCATGTTAGCCAGGCTGGGTGCGAACTCCTGACCTCAGGTAGTCCACCCGCCTTGGCCTCCCAAAGTGCTGGGATTACAGGCGTGAGCCACCGCAGTCCGGCCCTAATATAGTTTTTAAATTCATTCATTCCAAGGCTTTTGGGAGGCGCTCAGTGGCGTGCAGTTTCCTCTCGAATTTCTTTCTTCCCGCAGTCTTTCTGGGCGGGCGTCTCCCGTCTGTTTCTTCCCATCTTCCCCCTTATCATCCTGGGACTGGATAATTCTTGAATAGTCTGGGAGGTAGCAGGGAACCCGAGTTCGGAGCCTCGACCAGAACCTCCAGACGGGAAATTGGAGCAGGTGGTGTCGTTCCAGGACGCTGAGGACCACCTCCTCCCCTAACGCACAGCCCAACGATCCTAAAAGTAAAAACCCTGAGTTTCTGAGTCAAGACTGATTGGGTCCCGACGCGCGGTTCGCACTTTCCAGGTTTCTTCCCCAGGGAACAGAGCTTGAGCCGGGGGCCACCCCCCCGTCCTACCGGAGTTCTGAGGTGCGGTCAGGCGCGGAGAGCGGACGCCCAGCGCCAGATTCTGTGGGCTCCGGAGTTCAGGCCCACTGAGCCGCAGCTGAGCACAGGCGGGGCAGGAAAAAGGATGAGGTGAGGGAAGGCGCTGGGTTCCTGGAACCCCAAGGGAGCACTGAGCTGAGTACGTATCGCTTGGGATCCAGGTGTCCTTGTTTTAGGATGTCTGACAGGTGTCCCCAGGGTATGAGAAGTGGGACTGGGCACCCCCTATTTGCTTTTTTTTTTTTTTTTTGAGACAGACCACATGTTTCCTATCTTGGAAAATGGTACCACTTCCTTGTGCAAGCCTACCCCTGTTCCCTCACCCCTCGTTCAGTCCAACAGCAAATCTGTCCAGTCTTCTAACTGTATCTCAGGTTCATTAGCCCCGCTTCCTCGTCCCTGCTCGTCTTCTGCCGGACCAGTCCGCCATCTTGTGACCGGACTCGGGAATAGCGTCCTACTTCCCGGCGGCCTCCACTCTTGACCCAAATGCAATGTGCAGCCATGGCAATCTTTTATAAACAGAAATCCGATCAAGTTACTCCTCTGCCGAAATCCCTCTGGTCAGTGGTTTAACTGTCGAGGTGCTCCTGGCAGCACTCTGCCCTCCCCACATCATTGCTGGTGGACTTGTCTCCCCTACTAGACTGTGCCCTGTGAGGGTGGAGACTTTGTGCAGGGTTGTATCCCCAACATCTGATGCAGTGATTCAATAAACATCTGTCCAATTAATAGGAAAGACAGTTCCTTTTCTCATTCCCCTATTGCTGGTCCCCTGCCCTCAAGCAGGATGTTATGCCCCAGAGTGGCTGTGGGTGCGAACATTCTGCCCCTCTGGCTGGTCTGGCACTGATTTCCACCCTGAGCTGGTGTTGCCTCTCTCCTTCCTCTTGGCCAACCTCTCTTCCACCAATATAAGCCCAAACTGGAGGCCAGCAGGCAGTCATGCGTTTTATGGCAGGCCCTGCAGGGAGCCAGAGTCTGGGTCCCCTGTGCTTCCACAGCAGCCCCCAAGCCCTCTACACGGTCCTCTTAATAGTGCTGGTCATGATGAGCTTGGTGTTTGGTAAGTGGCTCCAAGGGTTCAGAAGGGTCTCCGTGAGTGGGGTCAGCACTTCTCTGTGTTCTAGGTAAGTTTGTTCCTGTCAATTGGGAACCCCCTCAACCACTTCCATTCCCCAAATACCTGCGCTGCTACCGATGCCTCTTGGAGACCAAGGAGTTAGGGTGCCTTCTGGGATCTGACATCTGCCTCACCCCAGCTGGCAGCAGCTGCATCACTCTCCACAAAAAGAACAGTAAGTGGCCTTCTCCTGTCATGGGCCCAGCACCGTATCACTGGTGCCCACTGTCCCTCCCCAGGCAGCGGTTCTGACGTCATGGTGAGTGACTGCCGAAGTAAGGAGCAGATGAGTGATTGTTCAAATACCCGAACTTCTCCGGTGTCTGGCTTCTGGATATTCTCTCAATACTGCTTCCTGGATTTCTGCAATGACCCTCAAAACAGAGGGCTCTATACTCCTTAGTGTGACTGCAGCAAACTTTGGTGTAAAATTCCACCAGTTTCCAGCCACCTTCCTGACTTCTATCTGGGCTTGGCCAGGACTTCTAGTCCCTCACACCAGCCCTCCTTGCCTCCCTCCAGCCACTGGACCCCAGCCTTGGCTCTTCCTCTTGGTTGACGCCCTTCAGCACACTTACTGCTACTCTGTACCCCCAGCCCTACTGCCCACCAGGTTTCCTCTCTTGTCCCCTAGTCCCTGGATGTTTCTCCCAAATAAATTTGTGTGTAAACTGTTTGGTATGTCTCTTTCTTCTGGTGGAGGTGAAG